ATTTTGGTGTTTGGAGGAGGAACCAGTTGCCATATCTATTTTTTTCCCCTGTCTTTTGCAGATAGGCCATTTCTTTAAAGAGCTGTACAGCACATTAATTAACAAGCAACCCTTTCAGGAATATACAGTGTGCTTCCTTGTTAGGGCAGCCTAATGTTGATAGGATATATGATGACACCTGGATGGCTCATGTAATATGCAAATAGTCATACATTATTTACATGTGCATATGTTTATGTTTTTAAAGGCAGTATTAATGAAGATCGATGCTTTTCATTATATCCAGCTGGGAACTGTCTACAGGTAAGAGTAAGAGGAGATACATTTAATTTACGTGAAGTAACCAGGTGCTTTGGGTTTCAGGACCCTCTGACTGTTTAATGATGAAGAGGGCTGCAGTGTGAATATGATTCATTCATTCACTCACTTACTCAAGAGCATTTGTTGAGGCCTGCTACCATGCCAGGTGCTAAGGGCTTGGTGTGCCTTGATGTCCTCAAGGAGCTCAGAGTGTGGGTGGGAAGTCATGTAAGTAAACTTGACTGCAGTTCAGAGTGACAGAGGTGATGATAGAAATGTGCTCAGAGGTCGGGAGCAGTCTGGAGGACTGGAGGAAGGACTGGTTTTCCAGAGATGCTGGCTGGCAAGCTGAGGGAGGGTCCTGATGAGGAGACTTGGAGCAGGAGGGCTATGGGGGTGAGGGTATAGGGTTCTCCTTCCCACCATGGTATTTGGGTGGTTTGGATATTGAGACTTTTTTTTTTTTTTTTTTTTTTTTTGAGGTGGAGTCTCGCTGTGATGCCCAGGCTGCAGTGCAATGGCACAATCTAGGCTCACTGCAGCCTCTGCCTCCCAGATTCAAGTGATTCTCCTGCCTCAGCCTCCCGATTAGCTGGGACTACAGGCACATGCCACCATGCCTGGCTAATTTTTATATTTTTAGTAGAGACAGGGTTTCACCATATTAGCCAGGCTGGTCTTGAACTCCTGACCTCAAGTGATCTGCCTGCCTCAGGCTTCCAAAGTGCTGGGATTACAGGCATGAGTCACCACGCCCGGGCGTCTTTGTAACTTTTAAAATGGAGAACTTGGCCTTTTTTTATTCTCCAATTTGGGAGGGGATTTAGGAGTGTGATTTGTATTTAGGTGCACAGCTTATACTTAAAAGTATGTCTTAGCTTACATTCTTCTCTCACAAACTTTGTTAAAATTAATGCTTGTTTATTTTTAAAATCAAAGTGAAACATGGATAGAGTCACACAGTCAAACAGGATTAAAGATGTCACAGGGGTCAGCAGTAATCTTCTGTGCTCCCCTCTGCCCCTAAAACCTTTAAAGTCTTTAGATTTTTTAAGTAATGTGCTCATTCTTCTATTTCCTAATTTATTAATTCTGGATATTGTCCCTGCTGTGGTAGATAAGGACTTAGCTTTCTGGCACCTCCTCCCACTTCTCCAGTCTCATTCCTCTCATCTCATTCAGATCTCAGTTTTTGGTGGTTGTACTGGTCACTGTTTACATTATGACTCAGAAGGTCTTGCCTGGTTCACTCTTTTTTTTTTTTTTTGTTATTGAGATGGAGTCTCCCTCTTGTTGCCCAGGCTGGAGTGCAGTGGCGAGATCTCGGCTCACTGCAACCTCTGCCTCCCAGGTTCAAGTGATTCTCCTGCTTTAGCCTCCCAAAGAGCTGGGATTACAGGCATGTGCCGCCACGCCCGGCTAGTTTTGTATTTTTAAAAGAGACAGGGTTTCACCATGTTGGCCAGGCTGGTCTTGAACTCCTGATTTCAGGTGATCTGCCCGCCTCAGTCTCCCAAAGTGCTGGGATTATAGGCGTGAGCCACTGCATCCAGCTGGGTCACTCTTAAGCCAGGTAGTGCCGTGCGATTATTTTCTTTCTTGTACAATATTTTGTTTTTCTTAGATTTTAACAATAATCTCAGTTTTTGTTTGCCTAGTTTTCTGTGTAGGTATCTCTGATTTTTTCCAAATAGTCCATTACAAATGTTAGGCATGTATTTATTTTCCAATAATTCAAATGTTTTCAATAATTTGTCACTTTTTAAAAAAAAAATTGACTCTCCCCTCCTGGTCTGATCTGGTTTGGTTGCTTGTCTTGGGACTTCCCTTTGCTACTTTCCCTGTTTCAAATTCCCTTCTCTTCCTCTCTCTGGCTTTACTCCCTCACTTTGCTTGAGTATATCCTCCAGTAGCCTCCTGGTGCCTCCTTGTGCTGAGCCTTTCTGCAGCTTGTGGTGGGGAATCAGTTCTTGTCATGGGTATACCCCTTGCAGGCCTCTGTTATCAGTGTTAAGTCAAGATACCTTCTTTGCATCCAGTGTTTGTCTTCCAGTGTCTTGTGGAAATGTCTTGTCTATTGATGTCTTTGCTCTCATTTCCTTTGACTGTTTTTACTGTCACTTTAATAGTGTTTCAGGATGGAGAGGAGGTGGTGGTGATGATGGTAATAATATTACTAATAGCGACTAGCAAATATTGAGTCTTGCTATGGGACAGGCACTGTTATAAGGGTTTTGTTTAACTCATTCAATCCTCAAAATAACTATATGAAGTAGGTACTATTATTAGTGCCAGAGGTGTTAAGTAACTTGCCCAAGGTCACACAGCAAATAATTGCCTGGGCTAGAATTCAGACCCAGGCAGCCTGGGTCCAGAGTCTGTGCTCTTGGCCACCATGCTGTGTGGCCTTTCTTAAGGTACAAGGGATAGTTGGAGTCCCTCAACACATTTTTTTGGGGGGGGGGTGGTAATGAATGAATCTATTTTAGTATGGACAATTACAAATAATCTTTCCAGCAAGATCACATCTTGCTGTGAAACATGGATGGAGCTGGAGGCCATTATCCTTAGCAAGCTAACGCAGGAACAGGAAGCCAAATACTGCATGTTCTCACAAGTGGAAGCTAAATGATGGGGACTCATGGACATATAGAGGTGAACAATAGACTCTGGGATCTACTGGAGGGTGGAGGGTGGGAGAAGGGAGAGGATCAGGAAAAATAACTAATGGATAGGGTACTAGGGCTTAGTACATGGGTAATGAAATATCTACAACAAACCCCCATGACATGAATTTACCTATATAACAAACCTGCACATGTACCCCTGAACCTAAAAGTTAAAACAAAAAACTTTTCATGTATTTTGTAAGTAACATGTATATTAAATATAATTAATACATTTTTGTGCACATGTCTCATTTTCTTAGGATAAGTGAAATTGCCAGGTGAATGTTGTTCATTCATTTTAAGGCTTTTGAAATGGCTCAGTTTACCTCCAGATTGTACCATTCCCAACAGACTTACTTTTAACTTATATTTTAAAGTTGTTGCTACATTTAACATATTACAATTTTTAGTTTTTCTTTCTCTAAACCTCTTAAATGAGCATTCATTTGTTCCCCTACTCATAGCTCCTAATGTTTTCCCAGAATTATTGTTGCAGTGGTGAGGGTGGGGGAGAGAACGAAGAAGGCAAGGTTATGCATGTTTATGAGAATCCTCACCAGGTCTCTCTATTCTGTCTCTCCATCTCTGTTTCTGCTGTTGGCCCCCTCCATAGACACTTACCCCTTCTCTCCTGGGTTCTTGGGGTTTGCTGCAGGGCACTCCATCCTGGACATTCTTGCCAGACTGATTCCCTAAATCATTACTCCCAATAATCCCCTCCTCTGAATGCCTGGATGGCTCCCTGCTCTCTACAGAATAAAGGCTAAGCCATATGCTTAGGCTTAGGTTTGAGATTTTTATCAACCTGCTTTAAACTCTTCGCTTCCTCTTCTTCCATACACAGCTCCTTGACTTACTAGATTGGTCAAGACTCTTGGTTGAAAGTGACTGAAACTCAAACTGGCTCAGAAACTAATGGTACAGTCCACAGACAGAGTGAGCTTGCAGGTGTGGCTGGCTCCAGGGGCCAAATTGCTATTGTCAGAACTCTTTCCAGCTCTTGGCCTTCCTCTCTGGCTTGGCTCACTCTCAGGCAAGCCCCTCCTTGGTGACCCCTGGCACTACCAAGCCCACATCCCCCCAGCTCCAGGTCAAGAAGAACAGAGGAGCTTTGTTTCTCCACATTCCACTGGAGTCTCAGGACTGAATCTCATCAGAATGACTTGAGTCATGTGTTTGGTCTTGAACCATTATGATGAAGAGAGACAGGATTCCGGGCAGGCAAAGACAGCACAGGGATTCTTTTCCCTTGACATCTTCTTTCTTGCCACCTGGCATTTGCTCCTGCTGGTGTTCTGCCAGCGTGCAGTTTTCCTTCCTCTCTGCTTCTTGAAATCCTACCCACCCTCCATGGCCAACTTGTGGTGAGTCCTCTGCTCACCCTCTCAGCCTGAAATGCTTTCTCCTCTTTCTTCTCCTGGGGTTCACAGGAGAAGAATTGCCTTGTTTCTTGTATATACACTGTCCATTGTGTCAAGGAGTATGGACAGTGTATGAGGCATTCAGGGAGAAGGAGCGTTCAGAATGAGGCTGTAGGGAAGTTCACTGTTGCATCGCTGCTGAGAAGGGTGTTGAGGTGAGCTGGACTCTGGAGGGAGTGTGTGGACTAGCTCTTTAACTGCACCATCTGGTTTTTCCAGAGGCCTCAGTGTTGTCCCTGATGAAGAAGTCATTGAAATGTACGAGGGGTCCCACGTGCCCTTGGAGCAGATGAGTGACTTTTACGGAAAGGTAATGAGAAGCACTTTATTCATTTAAAGCAGTTTCTAAAGCATTCCTTCCACCCTGTCTGCAGAGCTCTCATGGAAACACGATGAAGCAGTTCATGGACATCTTCTCCCTGCCCGAGATGACCCTCCTGTCCTGCGTGAATGAATACTTCCTCAAGAACAACATCGACTATGAGCCTGTGCATCTGTACAAAGATGTCAAGGTTGTATCCACAGTGAGAGATTACAGTGCTGATTTTCGCTGATTAAAAATGTATCTTTTGGCAGGATTCAATTCGAGACGTCCACATCAAAGGAATAATGTACAGAGCAATTGAAGCAGACATTGGTATGTGCTCAGCAGTATCACGAAGAGAGTTTAATCTGTGTGTGAATTTTTCTCTTGCTCTTAGAAAAGTACATCTGCTATGCTGAGCAGACCCGCGCAGTGTTGGCCAAACTGGCTGATCATGGCAAGAAGATGTTTCTCATCACCAATAGCCCCAGTAGCTTTGTGTAAGTTGCTCTGTGTTTCATTGCTAGCTTCTGTTAGACTAACCTGGCTGACTTGTTGCCCTAGGGACAAAGGGATGAGTTATATCGTTGGGAAAGACTGGAGGGACCTGTTCGATGTGGTCATTGTTCAGGCTGAGAAGCCAAACTTCTTTAATGATAAGCGGAGGTGAGTGTTTATTTTTCTAGGGGACTAGATTTCATGTCATAATGTTTCCCATTTCTGTTGTTAGGCCTTTCCGAAAGATGAATGAGAAAGGTGTCTTACTCTGGGATAAAATCCATAAGTTGCAGAAAGGCCAGATATACAAGCAGGTATCTCATGACCAGCTGATCCTTTTTGTTGCATAATAATAACTATAGTTTTCTCTGATTACAGGGTAATTTATATGAATTTTTGAAGCTTACTGGATGGAGAGGATCCAGAGTGTTGTATTTTGGTGACCATATATACAGTGACCTGGCGGTGAGGGGCCCTTTTTTCCTTTGTTGGGGGACTGACGTTGACTTTTCGTGATCTTTGTGATCAGGATTTGACCCTAAAGCATGGCTGGAGGACTGGTGCAATCATCCCAGAGTTGAGATCTGAGCTCAAAATCATGAACACGGAGCAATACATTCAAACCATGACCTGGCTGCAGACCTTGACTGGCTTATTGGAACAGATGCAGGTTTGGATATATTATTTTTCTCTCTCACTTTTAACAGTTGTAATAATTGACTTGTGTCCTACAGGTTCACAGAGATGCTGAGTCACAGCTGGTTTTGCAGGAGTGGAAAAAGGAAAGGAAGGAGATGCGGTAAGAGAGGCCTGTATTGAATGTGCGCGTCCTCTGTTGCTTTGCTTTTTTATTGCCTCTTCAGAGAAATGACCAAGAGTTTCTTCAATGCCCAGTTTGGAAGCCTGTTCCGCACAGACCAGAACCCAACCTACTTCCTAAGGCGCCTGTCGCGCTTCGCTGACATCTACATGGCGTCTCTGAGCTGCCTCCTGAACTATGACGTCAGCCACACTTTCTACCCCCGGAGGACTCCACTGCAGCACGAACTGCCCGCCTGGTCAGAAAGGCCCCCCACCTTCGGAACCCCTCTCCTGCAGGAGGCCCAGGCCAAGTAGCCAAGGGCAAAAACTAGAAACTGTAACTGCCCCTGATTGGGCAGGCATGATGGGGTTGACTTCATGTGGGTCTGAGTGTTGCTTTTGGAAAAGATACAGATAAGCCTTTTGATATTTATTTTGTACCTTACGGAGAATAATTCTCCCAATGGTTAAGACAGGAGCTAGCAGCCCACCCCTCCAGCCTTTCCCCCCATGCAGGGCTGAAAGGCAAGCTTCACATTGGAACTCTGATTTTGCCTTTTTGTTTACTGAGGTCCTGGAACATCAGGTTTCCTGGGATAGGTGAGACCACTTGATGCCATGTCTGTATTCTAGCAGGTCAAGCTTGAAACGGTTCTTGACTCCTCCATGGAACATTTCCTGAACATTTACGGGCTATGCATTGGGAACTGCAGGGGCACAGTGATGGGCAAAGATTAGCTGCTTCCAGAAGGCTGATTTCGTGGGCTCCACAATGGTAAAACGCTGCTGTGAGTGGCAGAGAGGTTCCCCAGGTGATGGCCAGTTCCCAAATCATTTGGTACTAAGGCTTTGACATTCTGGCACATCACATCAAATAGAACACAGCCTCCCTGGAAGGACTTAAGTGAGAAAGAACAAGAGAAGCTGCAACTCCTGGACCCTTTTGTCCTCAGTGTGTGGTTCCTGCGTCCTTCCCCAGCATGGAGGAGGGCAGGAGAGAGGAGATGAGAGCTCTGGTCAAAACCTGCCAGCTAGTGGAACAGCCTTCTGTAGAGCCTTCTGCAAGAAACGAGTGGGTTTGAAGAACCAAAACATTTGTGGTAGGTCTCCCAGGAGCTTGTTAAACCTGGAAACACCACCTGAGTTGGTTTCATCTGCTCATTGGAAGAAAGAAAATGAACCAGGAAAAAGCATCTTTGTCATGAAATGCTATGCCATGCCACCCACCCAGTTGAATTGGAATCCTGTTAAAACATGAGATTTACCAGAAACAGTCCTTTGTCTAGATGGAAACAAACAAGATCCTGGCTTCTCTCTAATGAGTTACCAACTGAGAGGTGCTTGGATTGGCCAGGGGAGGAGGAAGATGGCCACCACAACTTAGCCATGTCCAGCCTTCTCTTAGATTTCACTCCTGTGATGTTTGTGCGACTATTTGGGAGTTTGTGTAGTTTGTTTTTTTTTTTTTTGTTTTGTTTTGTTTTTTTTTAGATGTCTAAGATGGGAAAGGGCGAAGGACATTGAAGCTAAGGAATAGATATGACCTAGCTAACCAAGCTTTTCTCATTTCCTTCTGTTTTGTTTTGTTGAGATGGAGTTTTGCTCTTATTGCCCAGGCTGGAGTGCAGTGGCACAATCTCAGCTCACTGCAACCTCTGCCTCCCGGGTTCAAGCGATTCTCCTGCCTCAGCCTCCCAAGTAGCTGGGATTACAGGCATGCACTACCACACCCAGCTAATTTTGTATTTCTAGTAGAGATGGGGTTTCTCCATGTTGGTCAGGCTGGTCTCGAACTCCCGACCTCAGATAATCTGCCCGCCTTGGCCTCCCAAATTGCTGGGATTACAGGTGTGAGCCACCGCACCTGGCCTGCTTTTTTCATTTCTTTCTAGGGGCAATGCAAGTGGCATGTATTCCTTTTGTTGGAGGGAAGAATCCTTAATTGCACCTGCATTTGTAGTATCCTTCAATGTAAAGTGCATATTTACTGCACTCTCTGAGTGCTATGGGAATGTCTGCTGTTATTAGTTATGGGGCTGCTAATACTGTTTTAATTGCATATGCTATATCAATACTTCTGTTCAGATTAGCCTAATCTAGTATTGCTAAAACTCATTTTAAGCTTTTGCGGTAACTTGTATATATTCTTAAATCTAAAGGATGGCAGGAACATGAGGGGAGCTTGTGGAGAGTGCTTGCTTATTCAACATTTTTATTGTGATAAATGTATGTAACCATCTATTGATGAAATCCAAGTCTGGCATTCCATGGGCTCCTTGCCAGATGGCAGAAACTTAATGAGTTATATAGCATCCTTTGTAATGCTGCTTGTTATAGTTGGAATGTACTTGTGATATTTGGCTGTATTTAACTATAATGGTGAAGGTGACCCTTTAGATCCAATAAGGCTTCTCCCCATCTTCTACATTTTGTTATGAACACAGTAAGGCACAGTAGTATGTTCTTTTTTTGGAACAGGGTAGGCATTTTGTTTATTGTTTGCTTGCTTCTAGGTGTTTTCGCCATCAGGGTGTATTGGAGGCTGACACTTAATGGGTGTGTGTTGCGCCCAGAACTGCTCGGTGTCGGGGTTCTAAAAGAATGCGCTGGTGTTCTTGGCTTCAAGTTTCTGCTTTGGAGAAGCAGATTCAGGAAGTAGGTGTTGCTTAAAAATAATTCTTGGTTTTTATCTAATCAGATATTCATTGATTACCTACCAGGTGCCAGTTATAGGGTGTTTTGTTTACTCAAGAATGAAGTAGAACTATTTTTAAAACCTGTTTCCATGAGTGTTCACGTTAGGTGACCTAAGCTTTGAAGGAGAAAAACATTTTTGGGTATGAATAATGAGTTTTGTAATCAATTCCCAGTTAGAAGAATTTCAGTCTCTGGGCCATTGAGCTTGGCAGTGTTGAGATCTCCCATGTGACAGAAGCCTGACATCTGGGCCACCAAGGCTCACTGACTGTGTACCTTGCAGACTGTAGACCCATGTCGTGGCGGTAACGGGGCCGAACACAGTCATTCCCATGTGAACGATGGAGGCACATCCCACTTTATTATTAATCCTTGTATATACTCAGTCAGGACAGATTTTAACTTGTCGCTGTCATGACTTTTTTTTTTTTTTTTTGAGGCAAGGTCTCGCTCTGTTGCCCATTCTGGAGTGCAGTGGTGTGATCTCGGCTCACTGCAACCTCTTGCCTCCCAGGTTCAAGCAATTTTCGTGCCTCAGCCTCCCGAGTAGCTGGGACTACTGGTACATGCCACCAGGCCTGGCCAAGTTTTGTAGTTTTAATAGAGATGGGGTTTCACCATGTTGGCCAGGCTGGTCTCAAACTCCTAGCCTCAAGTGTTCTGCCCACCTCAGCCTTCCAAAGTGCTGGGATTCTGGGTGTGAGCCACTGTCATGCCTGGCCTCGTCATGACTCTTTTCTCTTTTTTTTTTTTTTTTTTTTTGAGATTTAGTTTTGCTCTTTTTGCCCAGGCCGGAGTGCAATGGCACGATCTTGGCTCACTCCAACCTCCGCCTCCTGGGTTCAAGTGATTCTCCTGCCTCAGCCTCCCGAGTAGCTGGGATTACAGGTGCCCACCACCACATCCAGCTAATTTTTTTGTATTTTTAGTAGAGACGGGGTTTCACCATGTTGGCCAGGCTGGTCTCGAACTCCTGACCTTGGGTAATCCACCTGCCTTGGCCTCCCAAGGTGCTGGGATTACAGGCATGAGCCACCGTGCCCAGCCTATCATGACTCAACTGGGATCTGGCACACTGCACTGGGTGTTTTGTTCTCTGATGTGCACATTGATGAATGCATATTGGTACAAGGGAAATGAATCTGTTTTCAGCCATTTAAAAAATTGTGTTGTAAAGCAAACAAAAATAGCTTGAACATTTAAAAATTACTGTTTAATATTGTTTGACTGATTTTCTAAGAATTATGTGAACAATGATGAGTCCAGGGCAGCAGCCATCACAAATATGACAGTCCAGCAAGGCCCATGGAGGTCCCTTTGGAAGGGACTTGCACAGCTGATTTTCTTTTTCCAGTGTTGTTTTTACGGGTGAAACGTGGCTTTTGAAATACTTTAGTTGTTTGGCTTAGAGCTCCCACTTTCCCCCTAACATAGTGCCTGTCTGTTTTTTAAAACATTTTACCCTTCGGCACTATTTTCTGCTATTCCCATTAATATTATGTAACATAAACCACTTGCTACTGATTTGGGCATATTACAGACTACAATTACTAGTTGCTTTGAATGCATTGGCACTCTTAATTATTGCAAAGGAGAATTGAAAAGTAGTCTTGTGGTCCTAGTTAATTTAGCTTTGGGCAAACTAAGTGGCTTTTCTTCTGTCCTCTTCTCAAAAGGCCTTTTAAGCAGCAGAGACTGGGCTAAATACTGGAACTGAATTCCACTTTTCTGCCTGCTCATTTGCTGCCAAAGACCACTTGGGGCTCCTTGTCTAGAATGCTCTAAGACGAAATTTGGCCAGACACAGGGTTCCTTGATTGTTCTGTTCAACTAATAGAGAACCTACATTTTGCCTTCTTAATATCGACTTTCTTTTGTACCAGGTTTTTCTTTCTTTCTTTTTTGCCTTAGGAGCTTAGCTCAAAGTTCAGCTAACCTTTGACACTACTAGTGTCATTTAGTAACAGTAATCTTTGACACTACTAGTGTCATTTAGGAGCTTAGCTCAAAGTTCAGCTAACCTTTGACACTGCTAGTGCGTTCAAGAAAGGGTAGGGAATGAAGTACCCTTAATGCAGGGTCAGCAAACTTTTCCTGTAAAAGGCCAGATAGGAAGTATTTTTGGCTTTTTGGGCTGTTTGCTTTTGCTACTACTACTGTGGGAATGACCATGGTCATGGCTGTGTTCCAGCACAACTTGATTTACCAAGACAAGCTGTGGGCTGTATTTGGTCCTCAGGCTGTGGCTTGCTAGCCCCTGCTCTAATGGATTGTGTTGGCGGCAATGGCAAGATTCCCTTGCTGAGAACATGCAGATGAATAACCTTATAGCTGGGATGCAGAGAGGAGAAAGTTCTGTAGGTAATAAGTGCACTGTATTCCCTCTGAGCTACTTCCTGGGCATAGTTACATGTATGGCCAGTGTGTGTACTTGAGCCATCAGGCTCAGACACTTGTTGAATATACCTCTCATTGCATTAGTTTGTAATTGTGCTAGTGCTGGGTGCTGAGCTCAGCTGCCCGGATGACCTTTCCAGACTGAAGGACATACTCCCCTAACAGCTGGGAGTGCTGCTGGCTGGCCATTTACTTCCAGCCCTTATGAGGAGTTTCCCCTGCTGAAGAGCCCTGCCTGCCCCAGATCATACCCCCTTCCTGCCTGTAACCCTTACCGGCTCCATATGGGGTACAAAGGGCTGGCCTCCTCACCCCAACTTGGGAAACCCTCTGGGGCCATCCCAGCTCCAGAGCCCCTTGTGGGGTCAGTGAGACCTCATTGTGGCCACATTACAGCCCAGTGCCTCTCCCTGACAAGCCTGTACCCAGCCGGCTCAGCCCACAGCACTGTCCTATGAACCTTCCTGCACGCCATTCTCCACCTCAGTATCTGCTTTCGGGGAACCCAACCTGCGACAGTGCTTCTGTGTGTTTTCAGTCCTGCAGGTTTGAACTCTGACTTTGGAGACTTTTCCAGTTATCTCGTGGAATGACAGATTGTGCCTGTATGATATCAGGCACAATTAATGCAAATTAGGCAGACCTATTTATTCTAGATGTGAATTTGCTATTTATTTTAAATGTTGATTTTATGTGTTATGTGACTCTGAACTTATTGCCAAATAAAAGTTTGAATTGTATCATCTGGTTTATTGTCAGTCACCTATTTTGT